TTTAGTACACAAGGATACAGGAGAATCAAGCCTATTCTGTATAACTTCAGAACTCAGAAGGACTTAAGGACACAGGAAGCCGCACGTTTTGGTTCAAAAAACTTTTGTAACCATTAAACAGCCTCATAATGGAATGGATATTTTTGAAATGAAGTGAGCTCCCTGCCTCTGGGAGTGTCTAAATGGAAGCTGGATATCCCTCTGTCCAGACTGCAGCTAGAATGTCTTCTACGTGTACCTAATAAATGAGTTCTACACAACCTTCCAGTGCTAAGGTCTCAGAAGCTATCAAACCACAGGGAAGGAAAAAAAATGAAGAGGCACTGAGAAAAGTGACAAACCACTAAAAACAGCCCCTAAAGTACCTTAGGCACTGCTTTACCTCTCTTCTAACCATCATCCCTGTAATAATATCTGGAAACTGCCTAAACAAGTGTTGACATTTAGTTGATGAATTAAGGCAAAACGCTGTCCTAGAGTGTGCACCTAAGAGATTTCTGATTAGTAGAATTTAAGTTACACTAGAGGACAGGGAATGATGAATTTATCCTGACAAAGTACTGTATTCACTCCAAAAGAAATTTACCAAAATAAATGAACACACGAATATATAAATAAATAGTTTTACTTTAAATGCATTATTTTTTTCTCTTAGGGAAATAACTGGCTTATATAAAGGACAATGTGTATATGGTGTGTATGTTTAAGGCGTGCTTCAAGGTTGCTCTCAAGCTGAGCCAGAACTATCACGAGAAGAGTGAAAGGAGCACCCGGGACGCAGAAGTTAAGGAGGCAGTTACTCCTAGGGTCCTGTAAGTGCTGGCAGGGTCAGCCCGTGAGAGTGAGTGCCTCTTTAAATTTGCGTCACAGACGCCTGCTTACCTCACCCCAGTCCAAGCCCTGTGATTGGTCAGGCCATCAAAGCCTCGCCCCCTACACGACCCGGAATTCGACGCCAACACTGGTTTCTGGGGCAACTTCTGCGTAGCTATGTGACTAGCACCCGGAAATAATTGCCACCGCCATCTTTTGGTGCAGAAGGTGACGGGAAACAGGCCGCAGACCTGAACTTCCAACCGTATGTAGGCGAGAAGCCGGTGCCGATACTCCCACTATCCCACAATGTCCCACTGGGCCCCAGAGTGGAAGAGGGCGGAGGCTAATCCAAGAGACCTTGGGGCCAGCTGGGATGTCAGGGGCAGCAGAGGCAGTGGCTGGAGTGGCCCCTTCGGCCATCAGGGACCGAGAGCAGCAGGCTCCCGTGAACCACCACTCTGCTTTAAAATAAAGAACAATATGGTTGGTGTGGTCATTGGTTACAGTGGATCAAAAATAAAAGATCTACAACATTCGACAAACACTAAAATACAGATCATAAACGGGGAATCTGAAGCAAAAGTCAGAATTTTTGGCAATAGGGAAATGAAAGCAAAGGCCAAAGCGGCTATAGAAACACTTATTAGAAAACAAGAAAGCTACAACTCAGAATCCAGTGTGGATAATGCTGCATCCCAAACCCCTATTGGAAGAAATCTAGGCAGAAATGACATTGTTGGAGAAGCTGAGCCATTGTCAAATTGGGATCGCATTAGGGCAGCAGTCGTGGAGTGCGAAAAGAGAAAATGGGCAGATCTACCACCAGTTAAGAAAAACTTTTACATAGAATCCAAAGCAACAAGCTGCATGTCTGAAATGCAGGTGATTAACTGGAGAAAGGAAAATTTCAACATAACGTGTGATGACTTGAAAAGTGGTGAAAAGCGTCTCATTCCAAAACCAACTTGCAGGTTTAAAGACGCTTTTCAGCAATACCCTGATCTTCTGAAAAGCATAATAAGGGTAGGGATTGTAAAGCCAACGCCAATTCAGTCACAGGCATGGCCAATTATTCTACAAGGAATAGATCTTATAGTAGTTGCACAAACCGGAACAGGGAAAACATTGTCCTATCTAATGCCTGGGTTTATTCATCTTGATTCTCAACCAATATCTAGAGAGCAAAGGAATGGGCCTGGGATGCTAGTCCTTACACCCACTAGAGAGTTGGCTCTTCACGTGGAAGCTGAATGTTCAAAGTATTCATATAAAGGTCTCAAAAGCATTTGCATATATGGTGGTAGAAACAGAAATGGACAAATAGAAGACATTAGCAAAGGTGTAGATATCATTATTGCAACTCCTGGGAGGCTGAATGACCTACAAATGAATAACTCTGTCAACCTAAGAAGCATAACCTACTTGGTTATAGATGAGGCAGATAAAATGCTGGATATGGAATTTGAACCCCAGATAAGGAAGATTTTATTAGATGTGCGCCCAGACCGACAGACTGTTATGACAAGTGCAACTTGGCCAGATACTGTACGTCAACTAGCACTTTCTTATTTGAAAGATCCTATGATTGTTTATGTTGGTAATCTGAATCTAGTGGCTGTAAATACAGTGAAGCAAAATATAATTGTTACCACAGAAAAAGAAAAACGAGCTCTCACCCAAGAATTCGTAGAGAACATGTCACCCAACGACAAAGTCATCATGTTTGTCAGCCAAAAACATATTGCTGATGACTTGTCAAGCGACTTCAATATCCAAGGCATATCTGCAGAATCATTACATGGCAACAGTGAACAGAGTGATCAAGAGCGAGCAGTAGAGGACTTTAAAAGCGGAAACATAAAGATACTGATTACAACTGATATAGTATCCCGAGGTCTTGATCTTAATGATGTCACACATGTATATAATTATGATTTCCCAAGGAATATTGACGTATATGTACACAGAGTAGGGTACATTGGACGGACAGGAAAGACTGGCACATCAGTTACCCTCATCACTCAGAGAGATTCGAAAATGGCCGGTGAATTGATTAAAATTCTGGACAGAGCAAATCAGAGTGTTCCGGAAGATCTTGTAGTAATGGCTGAGCAATACAAGTTAAATCAACAAAAGAGGCACAGAGAAACACGATCAAGAAAACCTGGACAAAGACGCAAGGAGTTTTATTTTTTAAGTTGAAAAGTTGTACCAGGCTACTGGAAGATTCCAGGCATGTTAAAGATATGCAGTATTGAATATATGTAAGGAAGTATTGGAAACATACTAGCCATTTGAAGACATAACTAATTCTTAAATAATACTGCTAAACTTTCAATATTGTGTATGCTCCTTAATTTTAAAAAAGTCTCAAAAATGAGAGAGTGAGAGACTGTGTGAAGAGAAAGTGAATGTTACGTGTTGGTTAAAGTTTAATTTCTCTTAAAAATACTTTTATTTTAGGTTTGGGGGTATATGTGAAGGTTTGTTAAAGAAACACGTGCCATGGGGGTTTATCAACTTTCAATATTGTGTATGTTCCTTAATTTTAGAAAAAGTCTCAAAAATGAGAGAGAGACTATGTGAAGAGAAGGTAAATGTTATGTGTTGGTTAAAGTTTAATTTCTCCTAAAAATACTTTTATTTTAGGTTTGGGGGTATTTGTGAAGGTTTGTTAAAGAAACACGTGTCATGGGGGTTTATCAACTTTCAATATTGTGTATGCTCCTTAATTTTAAAAAAGTCTCAAAAATGAGAGAGTGAGAGACTATGTGAAGAGAAAGTAAATGTTACGTGTTGGTTAAAGTTTAATTTCTCTTAAAAATACTTTTATTTTAGGTTTGGGGGTATATGTGAAGGTTTGTTAAAGAAACACGTGTCATGGGGGTTTATCAACTTTCAATATTGTGTATGTTCCTTAATTTTAAAAAAGTCTCAAAAATGAGAGAGTGAGAGACTATGTGAAGAGAAAGTAAATGTTATGTGTTGGTTAAAGTTTAATTTCTCTTAAAAATACTTTTATTTTAGGTTTGGGGGTATATGTGAAGGTTTGTTAAAGAAACACGTGTCATGGGGGTTTACTGTACATATTATTTCGTCACCCAGGTATTAAGACCAGTGCCCAATAATTATCTTTTCTGCTCTTCTGCCTCCTTCCACCCTCCCCCATCAGCTAGACCCCAGTGTCTGCTGTTTCCTTCTTTGCGTTCATAAGTTCTCATCGTTTGCTTCCCACTTATAAGTGAGAACATGTGGTATTTGAGTTTCTGTTCTTGTGTTAATTTTATAGTCTACCATGTCCATTTGTCTTCTCTAAAACACTTGGTAGAAGACAACAATGGTGCTTTTCTGGCTTTAAAATAGTTGTACTAAATTGAAGCATAGCTTCAAGCTTATCCAGTCAAAGTATTCTCTTTTCCCCCGAGCAGTTGGTGCCACAACAGTTCTTAAAGTTATTTCCACTATCATTCTCTACTTGTTTTAGTTCATTAGAAAATAAGTGCTAAATTTTTTAGAAGATTCCACAATTCTATTTTTATCAGAATGATGTCACCAGCAGAGCAGGATGTCTGACTCACTGGGATTCAGGTCCTTGTATGCATTTTGTCACTAACCCTTGGTTAAAACTCTGAGGAAATCACTTGCCTTCTCTAGGCCTCAATTTCTCTACTCATAAAATGGGACAGTTTTATTAATTTAGAGGTCTCTTTTACCTCTAAAATTCGGTGACATTATAACTAAAACTGTATACCCCAGCCTTGTATTAACACTTTTTTGTCTAATCTAGGGGAAATTGCATCCTTGTATAATTGAATAAAACAATCCTTTTCAATGACAAGAATAGTGCATTCTGCATTTTTATTGATTTTG